AATTCTTCTTCCAGTGTGGCCTAGGGAAGCCATAAGGACCCCCTGCGCTAGACTTCAGCAGAAGCCTTGTAACATAAAGAAAACCATACATAAGGCTTTAGATTCTTTTTTTTTTTTTTTTTTGTGACGGAGTCTTGCTCTGTCTCCCAGGCTAGAGTGCAGTGGCACATTCTCGGCTCACTGCAACCTCCGCCTCCCTGGTTCAAGCGATTCTCCTGCCTCAGTCTCCCGAGTAGCTGGGACAGGCACCTGCCACCGCGCCCGGCTAATTTTTCTATTTTTAGTAGAGACGGGGTTTCACCATCTTGACCTGGCTGGCCTCGAACTCCTGACCTCGTGATCCACCCGCCTCGGCCTCCCTAAGTGCTGGGATTACAGACGTGAGCCACCGCGCCCGGCCAGCTTTGGATTCTTTTACCACTTTCCCGAAGGAAAAGGAACTGAAAATATCTAAGGAAGGACTACTACGAATCTTCTCTGAGTGGCAAAAACCAGAGGTTTTTGGAGCTAGGGCTGCAGTTAAGTTGCCAAGGGGCAGAGATGTAAACAGTTCCTGGTTTAGTTAAAATATTTTAATTTTTATTTTTTTAAGCCTGGCCTTTGGGTGAAGGAGTAAAATTAGGCACTGGGGTCTGGGTAGGGGGAGGATACTCATGGGCGAGTATGCAACCCTAGGGCCACAGCACCCAAACTGTAGGGGAAGAGGCGGGGCGAGAGGGGACGAAGTAGAGACAGCAAGAGACTCACTTTTGAAAGGCACTTTCGGTTAGAAAGCATTCTCACATGCTTATCTCATCGCACACAGTATCCTTTCTGCTGGTCTCCAGCATCTACAGACGTTAAAGGCCCAAGAGGAGGGCCACCTTCACACGAGATTCCGAGGAGGGCCTCGCTACCCGCCAGTTCCCGCGCCTCGGCAGTCCGCCGCGAGCGTACGTCACTCGCCCGCCGCCAATCGGCGCCCGGCAGGTCACCTCTCCTCCCAGGGCCCGCCGCCCCGCCCGCCGCCCAGGCCGAGGCCGCCAGTGCCCGCCGGCCGCTTCCGCTCCCGGCGCAGGCGCGGCAGCTTGGCCAGAGCGGAGGGGGCTCGGGAGAGGAGTGGACGCCGCTGGCCAGGATGGTGCTGGAGAGCGTGGCCCGTATCGTGAAGGTGCAGCTCCCTGCATATCTGAAGCGGCTCCCAGTCCCTGAAAGCATTACCGGGTTCGCTAGGCTCACAGGTAATCCTCCCCCATCAGCCAGTCCCCATCCTCACTGCAGATTCTGACACATCTACATGTTTAGTTTCAGAATGGCTTCGGTTATTGCCTTTCCTTGGTGTACTCGCACTTCTTGGCTACCTTGCAGTTCGTCCATTCCTCCCGAAGAAGAAACAACAGAAGGATAGCTTGATTAATCTTAAAATACAAAAGGAAAATCCGAAAGTAGTGAATGAAATAAACATTGAAGATTTGTGTCTTACTAAAGCAGCTTATTGTAGGTGTTGGCGTTCTAAAACGGTAAGATGTCTGTTTACGTGTACACTAAAATTAAATAACACTTGTAATTCTTTTTTCTTTTTAGTTTCCTGCCTGCGATGGTTCACATAATAAACACAATGAATTGACAGGAGATAATGTGGGTCCACTAATACTGAAGAAGAAAGAAGTATAATAATAATAACAATATTTTCTCATTCTTTGTGTATAGAAAATTTTAAAATGGTGGTCTTAATTATTACTACTGGTTGAACAATTATTTCTTCCAATTTATTTTCTTCCTGCACTACTGTTTGTATTTGATCCTTTGTCTATTCAGTCACTTAATTAGAAATTAAATTGTCAAGCCTCTTATTCTGACTTCAAAGAATTAATGTATCTTCCAACAATAAAATCACTTCTGATTTTAATCTAGGAAAACCTAAATTGTGGCTATGGATCCAAAGCTGTTTGTTTCTTTGAATATCAATATTTTCAACAGGATCTTGTATTTAAAATTCCCACCTACATTGTTAAATATGTTATTTTTTCATATCTCTTTTGGTTTTGATAATCTGAAGTGTTTTTTTCTCGTTTTGGCCTTCCAAACTGCATTTGGTTAGGTGAATTAAGAAAAATATTGCCATCAAGAATTACTTGTGTTTTCACAGAGATAGACTCTTTGCTTTATAGAGATTGTTGTGTATTTAATATGAATATCCCAGCTTTAGAAAAGAAGTAAACTGGATACAAAAAGTTCCATTGAGGAACAGTTATTTACAGTATAAAAGATTTGTTTACTTTACAAAAGGCTTGTGTCTGTGTGTGTGTGTGTGTGTGTGTGTGTGTATTTTAAACTGACTCAGTGACAGCTGGGGTGGAATGGCAAGAACACTTACAACCAAACTCATGGGCTGCTGCAATTTGAAGATAATTGGTAATAAACATAAGACATTAATTCATATTAAAATAGTTCAGTGTTCAAAATTGTGTTTATGTGGATATTTTTCTCTTTTTAACACTATAAACCATTAAAATACAGTCATCCCTTGTATACGCTAGGGACTGGTTCCAGGGCCACACATATACCAAAATCTGCCCATACTCAAGTCCCACAGAAAGTCTTGCAGAACCCATATGTAGAAAAGTTGGCCCTCCAGTTGACCCTCCGTACACATGAGTTTCACATCCCATGCACAAATGCTGATCTGTGTGACCTCACCTGCATTTGATTGAAAAAAGTATGCGCGTAATTGTACCCACCCAGTTCAAACCCGTGTGTAAGGGTCAACTGTACAAAAAAGTTTGTGAAATAAACGTACTGGAGAATCTTTAAAATTTTTGTGCTTTTTAATCCTACTATTATGAATCTTTTTAGTTTCATCTTACATTACTACTCTCATAATAGCTATCCTTAGCCAGGTGCCATGGCACAGGCCTGTAGTCCCAACTGCTGGGAAGATTGAGGTGGGAGGATGGCTGCAGTACAAGAGCCCAGGAGTTCAAGGCCAGGCTGGGCAACCTAGTGCTCCGCCTCTGCTGGGCTCTGTAGGGAATCCTTTCTGTTGTAAAAGAGTTACCATTTAACTCCCTTCACTGAGTGCGTTTCTGAGACCTTGCTAGGCACTCTGGAAACTGCTTAGTTGAGAAAAGACAAATACAAAAGCTTTTCTTTAGTCTATTTAAGATACAGTTTATTCAGTTCACTTTGCTTTCTTTTTATAAGAATGTACAAGAGGCAGACAGAGGTAATCCTTCTAGAAATAAAACTAATTGTTATTGGGCACTTGTATGTACCAGACACTACACTAAGCATGGTACTTGGGTTTTTAATTTATTACATGTAATGTCAGTAGGTTCAATTATATGATCGTAACATCTTCATGACCAGCAGCATGTATTTTAGAGTTAGAAATGTAGTCTGGTTTTTGAGAAGTTTTACAAGGTGTATGTCCAAAATTGTTCTTTCCTCACATGTCAGTGGGGGATAAATACAGCATTGCTCTCACTTCTTTGACTCTGGGTGCTTTTTCGGATACATTTTCTTCAACACTGTTAAGGGGCCTCACTGTCAGATTAACCAATTATTTTTCCACAGTTGGTCACCAGACTTTGGAAAAAATCCACCTCACCAAAATTTTGGATATCCTGATCTGTGTTCATGAAATGCTCTTCTTTTTGTAAAATCTATCACTGCATCTCACAGCAACTTGTTTTCACACATGTTCTAGTGGTTCCCATAACTTAGATTTTACAGGAGGCAAATTTACTAAAAATGAGGAGACTAAAATGAATGACCAACTTTGAATTTTGTCAAATAACATTGAAAATGAATTATCTCATAAAAGGTAATTTTAATACCCCAAAAGTAAGATGGTTGTACTCTCAGAATAAAGACTTTTTCCCTGCCACATTTTCAGTTGTTAAAATATGCTAAGAGCTATGCCCATATCTTTTCCCACCTGTGCACATTTTTCAGAAGCGTAGGGTTGGTAGTAAGCTGTTGCTTTAATAACTCCTTTAAATAAGCATTATTAGCAGTTTGCATTACTTCTTGTAAATTTACACAATTTTATCTTGTCCATCTTTAAAAAATAGACATCTAATAACCAAATGTATTTGAATTGATGCAGTGTAAGTAACTTGTAGAACTTGAGGATAAGTGGTAAAAGAAAAAAAAAAGTAACTTGGCTCTTGAAATACATGTCTTCGGTTTCTAGAGCCTTCAAAATACAGCCCTGTTGTTACTGCGTCACATGATTGTTTTGAGGACTGCTTCTGCTTACCTAGGAAACTACTCATGCCTTACTCAGCAAATGAACATCACTATTACATAAACATCAGGTATCCAAAAGTGTTAGCAGGCTTGAGGTATGAATGATTCATTCATATGGGTAATTAAGCAAGTTGAATTATGGAAAGCACCTCACAATTCACACAATTCAGCTTTGAGTTCAATGCCAAATACGATGATTCATTAAGTTGACTTTGTATTTTGTAACCTAATTTGTTAATAAGTAAGTTACAGGAAGCCAATTAAGCCAGCTGCTGATCTATATAGTACTACCTTCCTCATTGTGATTCCATAGTCTTCCAATAGAAATGTGCTGTCAGAATCTGTATAGAGAGTTTGTAAATGCCACTATTTAACAAGGTTCTTAAGAATTTAGGTGGATGTTTTATTTGATACCTACCAAAGAAGCCTAAGTAATTGTATAATACTTAACCCATTTAGAATTCAGTTGTGGCAGCATAACCAATCTGGAGAGACCAGGGGAGATGTTACTAATGCTTGTACTTTATTCAGAAATGAGTGCCTCATTGGCTTGGTGCAGTGACGACACACCTGTAATCTCAGCACTTTGGGAGGCTGAGGTGGGTGGAGTACTTGATCTCAGGAGTACCATACCAGCTTGGGCAACGTGGTGAGATCTCATCTCTACAGAAAAATGCAAAAATTAGCCGGGCACAGTGGCGCACCAGTAGTCCCAGTTACTCGGGAGGCTGAGGCACAAGAATCTCTTGAGTTGAGGAGGCCAAGGTTGCAGTGAGCCAAGATTGTGCCACTGCACTCCAGCCTGGGCAACAGAAGTGAAACCCTATCTTAAAAAAAAAAAAAGTCTTTTTTTTTTTTCATCTAATCAAATTTATTGTGGCAGAAATCAGTACGAAGTTCGTAGGACAGGAGGAAACCAATATAAATATCTCAGCATTGTAGGAAATTTAACCCATGGAAAGCAGGGGTGAATTAAAGACCACTTTGAAGGCTGGGAAAAGCAGATAATTTAGATATAGTCAAAGTATGAAATCATTGATAGATCCAGAACAAGGAAATGATGTATGTGTTTACATATTACATCTACTTTATTAACAATTTTCCCTCTGTTAAACTAATATCGACTAATAGTAGTCTAGGTAAGTCAAGTTCAAATTAAGTGGTAATTGAAAAAGTCTTCTTTTTAAAAAATTTTTAATGGTAGAGGCAGCAGCTACCCAGAGTCTACTTATTCTTACTTCACATTGAATTCTAACAAGTTTGGTTATCTGATTTCTGCTTCTTAACAAATCACAAGTATCAAAAGGGTCTTGCAGAAGGGGTGAACTACAAAATGTGACAGCTGACAGCAAGTCAGGGGAACAAAAATAAATTTAAGGTGAACATTAAAGGCATAGCAGCTTGAGACAATTTATAGGATTCTGCATACAACTGTCTCTGAGGACATCACTGTGATCAAATTATACAAGTGATGTTTAGTGATGAATTGGAATCAAGATAAGTAGTATGTGTTATTCAAAAAGGCAGGATATGTGTTGCATTTGGTGGTAACAATTTCCCCTTAGCTATTTAGTTAAAAGCTTAGTGCTTAACATGTTGGAAAATTTATATGTAAAATATATTGACTTACTCGATGATTGGAGGCTTTATCACAGGAAGTTTTCCCATTCAATTGAAACATTTTTCAAGCTTAATGACTATAATTTACTACATAATTATTTATTTTGTTAAAGTTTGAGGAAAACTAAATAAAGCAGTAGCAATTTAAGTCATAATAAATTTTGTTAGATGACTTCTTCCACTTTAGGGGGAATTAAAAATCATGTTTAAAAACCACATGTGCAGCAGTTCTGTGACTCCCTCAACATCCGGTTGGCCATATAGTCCCTTTGCACCACAGAGGTTGGAGTATAGAATATGCCCAAAGCTGTTTTGTTTTGTTTTAACTATGCTTCATCATCTGAGGTTGTGTTAACATAGTTTGTCCTAATAGTCTTTTACTGGAAACTTGCTATATTTGATCATGTTCAGCAAGTAAACTAATTTTATCTACTTTCATATATTTTGAGACAAAGTCTGGCCCTGTCACCCAGGCTGGAGTGCGGGGGCATGATCGTAGCTCACTGCAGCCTCAGCCTCTTGTGCTCAAGCGATCCTCCCACCTCAGCCTCCCAAGTAGCTGAGACTACAGTCATGCTTCATCATGCCCGGCTAATTTTTTATTTTTCTAAGAGACAGAGTCTCACTGTGTTACCCAGGCTGGTCTCGAAGTCCTGGACTCAAGTGATCCTCCCTGCCTCAGCACTCCCAAAGTGCTGGGATTGCAGGCATGAGCAACCATGCCTGGTGTTTTATCTTTTGCAGAAATCCAATTTAGTAAAGTCATGTTGTAGCAAGCATCACTTTAATATAAAAAGTGTACAGCTTATATTATTAGCAATTGTACTGTTTAATTTTATATTAGTTATGGTCTTGAAGGACATTGAAAATCTGTTCAGAAAGACTATGTTTTTCAACCAGAGATGACATCACTCTAACTTTCCTTTGGTTTAAATGCTTGATTCTTCGCTTACAAAACTTCTGTTTTGAACAACTATGGTGAGAAAGTATATTTGTGATACTGTTTTCTTAGAACACTGTTGTCAGATAGATCAGCCATAATGTTAACACATTTCTGATCTCTATTATAAGGCTGTAATTTTCCAAAATAATACAGAAAAGGAGAAAAGGGTAGTACATTTCATAATTAGAGATAACCCTGTACTAGTGAGAAAATAAAAATGTCAAGTTTATTAAATTTTCAGATTTCCTGTAATTTTTCCATTACTA